TCCTTTTTGGGGTGGTTAAAATGTTCTGGAATTAGTGGCAATTAATGTGCATCTCTGTGAATATACTAAAAACCACTGAATTGCCCAGCCAGAAAGGATAAACTTTTGCCCTGGGGCAGGAAGAAGGCTGGCATGCAGAGAGAGGAGAAAGGGGGGCTGGATGAGCTGGCCTGCTAGCGGGGGCCCCAATACTACATAAGACCTTGCCCTTCTCCACAGTATCTGGTGTTAAATCTCATTATGAGGACCCTTTCAGCCCGGGGTTGGGATTGGAAGTGAGACATTGAAACTTCAAGGGCTGGGTTCTGGCCCGGGTGGGGATTTGCCATGGAGCAAAATAGCCTCTTGCAGCACATGCGGGGTTTCCTGTGCCGGGCACTGTCCTAAGTCCTTCTCAACTCTTTCGTCATTGAGTTCTCATAGCAGTCCAGTGAGCCAGGTACCATTCCTCTCTTCAGTCCACGGTGCCAGGTCACTTGGCTAGGGTCCCACTGAGAGTTCGAAGGAAGCCAGGCTAGAGCTCAGGCCTCTCACCAGCTGGAGGTCTTTCCCAGACTCTCTAAGGTGAGAGTTGGTGAATGGTGTCAGCCTGGGCCTGGATGAGTGACCCACGGTGCTCAGTGAATTTCAGGAACAGAGCCAGGGGATGCTGCGGTCAGGGGTGTCTTGATGGGGAAGAAGCAGGGCTGGGCGCTCACCTGGCTTCCCCGGACCTGCAGGTCCAGCCTCGCTCTCCTTCCCCCGAGCACCTCTAGCCCAAGGCCTGCCCACTTGCTGGAGCTGGCCCCTTGGCAAGGCTGCTGGGAGGGCCCGTGCTGCCAGGGCGGTCAGGGTCAGTGTCAGAGGTGCCTAAGGGACGCCCAAGGGGGTGCCCAGGTGGCAAGGTGCCTGTATGCTCAGGGAAGCCACGTCCCAGCTCGCGGGTGGGTGCAGCAGAGGCCCACGTGACCTTGCTGCTGACATTCCTCAGAGGCCATGTGGCCCCAACTGGCAGCGACAGCTGCAGACGGGCTGAACCAGCTTTGTTCCCAGGGTGGCGCCTGCTCTCCATCCAGGCCCCATTCCGGCTCCCACCCGACGCTGCTTTTGTTCCCACGTTTCGGGGGGCAGCTGGCACTGTGATTCCTGCCCCATGAGTGCCTAGAGGCACGGAGCCACCAGGGATCACCCCACGTGGGACACAGGGCTTGGGGAGGATGGGGCAGGACCAGACCAAGCAGCAGATCGAGAAGGGGCTCCAGCTGTACCAGTCCAACCAGACAGAGAAGGCATTGCAGGTGTGGACAAAGGTGCTGGAGAAGAGCTCGGACCTCATGGGGCGCTTCCGCGTGCTGGGCTGCCTGGTCACAGCCCACTCGGAGATGGGCCGCTACAAGGAGATGCTGAAGGTGGGTGTACCCGGCCTGGGGGCGTTCGAGGGGAGCACCACCTGCCCACCGTCGCTGTGTGCAGTTCGCTGTGGTCCAGATCGACACGGCCCGGGAGCTGGAGGATGCCGACTTCCTCCTGGAGAGCTACCTGAACCTGGCACGCAGCAACGAGAAGCTGTGCGAGTTTCACAAGACCATCTCCTACTGCAAGACCTGCCTTGGGCTGCCTGGTACCAGGGCAGGTGCCCAGCTCGGAGGCCAGGTCAGCCTGAGCATGGGCAATGCCTTCCTGGGCCTCAGCGTCTTCCAGAAGGCCCTGGAGAGCTTCGAGAAGGCCCTGCGCTATGCCCACAACAATGATGACGCCATGCTCGAGTGCCGCGTGTGCTGCAGCCTGGGCAGCTTCTATGCCCAGGTCAAGGTGGGCCTGCACCCCAGGGGGACAGCAGTGGAGTTTGCCTCCTTCCATTCCATGTCCCCTGCAGGACTACGAGAAAGCCCTGTTCTTCCCCTGCAAGGCGGCAGAGCTTGTCAACAACTATGGCAAAGGCTGGAGCCTGAAGTACCGGGCCATGAGCCAGTACCACATGGCCGTGGCCTATCGCCTGCTGGGCCGCCTGGGCAGTGCCATGGAGTGTTGTGAGGTGGGGCAGCGGGGAAGGGGGCAGGTCGGGGAGAGTAGGCCTGAGCCACTGGCCTCCCTCGCAGGAGTCTATGAAGATCGCGCTGCAGCACGGGGACCGGCCACTGCAGGCGCTCTGCCTGCTCTGCTTCGCTGACATCCACCGGAGCCGTGGGGACCTGGAGGTGAGGTCACCGGGATGCAGGGGCTGGGGGCAAGCCTGATTCCATCCCCCACCTGGCTCTGCAGACAGCCTTCCCCAGGTACGACTCCGCCATGAGCATCATGACCGAGATCGGAAACCGCCTGGGGCAGGTGCAGGCGCTGCTGGGTGTGGCCAAGTGCTGGGTGGCCAGGAAGGCGCTGGACAAGGTGAGGTCGGGCCTTTCCCACAGCCTCCAGCCACACAAGGCAGCTGCCATGTCACCCTCCCTAGGCCTGCCCCCCTACCCTGTGCTTCCCTGTGAGCAAGGCCTGTCAGACAGCTCTGCCCGCAGCCCTGGCCTATGCTCACCTTCCAGGCTCTGGATGCCATCGAGAGAGCCCAGGATCTGGCCGAGGAGGTGGGGAACAAGGTCAGACTTGATTCTGTGTCCTGGATCTGGGGCCACTGGCGCTCTCCACTCCTGCGGGCCCCAGCTGAGCCAGCTCAAGCTGCACTGTCTGAGCGAGAGCATTTACCGCAGCAAAGGGCTGCAGCGGGAACTGCGGGCGCACGTTGTGAGGTTCCACGAGTGCGTGGAGGAGACGGAGCTCTACTGCGGCCTGTGCGGCGAGTCCATAGGCGAGAAGAACAGCCGGCTGCAGGCCCTACCTTGCTCCCACATCTTCCACCTCAGGTGGGGGCTCCTGGGGGGGTGGACAGGGGTGGAGGGGAGTGGACAGGGCCCTTTGCCTCCCCAGGTGCCTGCAGAACAACGGGACCCGGAGCTGTCCCAACTGCCGCCGCTCATCCATGAAGCCTGGCTTTGTATGACTCCTGGCAGCAGGCGTGGGCTTCCTCCTCGCCACTCCTGCTCTTTCTCCACTGCACGCCAGAGGCCCATTTACTCCTGGGGCAGCTGCCAGGTCGTCCTCACCATAGCCAAGGCCTTGGGGCCTGCCCAGGGCTGCTCCCCTGGGCCCAGCTCCCCTCCCTGCCTCTTTGTACTTTGCTCTTTATAGAAAAATAAACTGTTTGTACCTGGTCCCAGGGATTCCGACTTTCCATGCCCAAGGT